TCTGTTTAGAATATGAGAACAGTGTAAAAATTAAACATTAAAAACAGTTAACTGTTACTATTCAGGAGAGATAGCTCTATGAAATGAAGAAATTTTCTAAATCTACAAAATAAAGGCAATAGCTATTGAGTAACATAAGCTTTTCATCCCATTTTATTCAATACTACAGAATTATTTTGTGCAATAGTAAAAACAGGCAAATTGAAGATACACCTTTGGAGTGCAACCAACTGACTAATTTTATCTGAAAGGATATTAGAAGTCATTCTAGTGGGTACATCTGCCAAAAAGAGGAGAAATGAGATAGCTGATAAAAATGATGATAAAAATGAAGATGTAAGCCTTTGTATAGAAAAGTCGTATAGTTAATCTGTGTAAGCAATGACAATCAAGTGCATTTTAAAAATAAACAATGCGAAATGTTATGTTTCTAATCCTGATTTCTTGTTTTAACAAATAGAAGTACTGATATGAACCTAGGTGTTGAATAACCAAGGGACTCAAGAAATTTTGAGTTCCAGGCCAGGCGTGGTGGCTCATGCCTGTAATCCCAGCAATTTGGGAGGTGGAGGCGGGAGGATCACCTGAGGTCAGGAGTTCAAGACCAGCCTGGCCAACATGGTGAAACCCCATCTCTACTAAAAATACAAGAAATTAGCCAGGCATGGTGGCTCATGCCTGTAATCCCAGCTACTTGGGAGGCTGAGACAGGAGAATTGCTTGAACCCGGGAGGTGGAGGTTGTGGTGAGCCGAGGTTGCACCACTATACTCTGGCCTGGGCAGCAAAGCAAGACTCCATCTCAAAAAATTAAAAAAGAAATTTTGAGTTCCACCTTAAGTTGCTGAGACTCTGGAGTTCCCTGTCACAGTGGGCCTTAATTTGAAGAATTCTTTGGCATGAAAATGAAAATAAAAACAGTAATCAGTACATGCTGTTTCATTTAGTTTTGTTTGCCTTTCACATTAGAGGAAATTCTTGCCACACCTCAAACCAAAATTAAGGGGAAAAGAAAGAAGTAAGCCACATAAATCTGACCAAGAACACAAGCATCTTAATTTGAATCCACAAAGTTTCATGTAATGAAAAGAAATACATAATTTTAATTCAACCCGAGTGTTTTCCAAGAAGATTGTATTTGCTTAAATTGCTACAGTAATTCAAGAGACAGCCCTGTCTGGACACAGAGTTACTGTGGATTTTTAAGAGACTCAGTTAAAGAATTTAGGAATTTCTGATTCATTTAAAGGATTTACAAATTCATCAACCCCTGAAAACTAAAGCAAATTGAACAGGTATGATAATAAAATAATTTTCAATTTTTTAACTCCACAATGTTTCCTTTTCTCCTTGCAATAGGAAAAAAAAAAAGAAGATGGGTTTTTTAAGTCCAATATATGTTATTTTCTTCTTTTTTGGAGTCAAAGTACATTGCCAATATGAAACTTATCAGTGGGATGAAGACTATGACCAAGAGCCAGATGATGATTACCAAACAGGATTCCCATTTCGTCAAAATGTAGACTACGGAGTTCCTTTTCATCAGTATACTTTAGGCTGTGTCAGTGAATGCTTCTGTCCAACTAACTTTCCATCATCAATGTACTGTGATAATCGCAAACTCAAGACTATCCCAAATATTCCGATGCACATTCAGCAACTCTACCTTCAGTTCAATGAAATTGAGGCTGTGACTGCAAATTCATTCATCAATGCAACTCATCTTAAAGAAATTAACCTCAGCCACAACAAAATTAAATCTCAAAAGATTGATTATGGTGTGTTTGCTAAGCTTCCAAATCTACTACAACTTCATCTAGAGCATAATAATTTAGAAGAATTTCCATTTCCTCTTCCTAAATCTCTGGAAAGACTCCTTCTTGGTTACAATGAAATCTCCAAACTGCAGACAAATGCTATGGATGGGCTAGTAAACTTGACCATGCTTGATCTCTGTTATAATTATCTTCATGATTCTCTGCTAAAAGACAAAATCTTTGCCAAAATGGAAAAACTAATGCAGCTCAACCTCTGCAGTAACAGATTAGAATCAATGCCTCCTGGTTTGCCTTCTTCACTTATGTATCTGTCTTTAGAAAATAATTCAATTTCTTCTATACCCGAAAAATACTTCGACAAACTTCCAAAACTTCATACTCTAAGAATGTCACACAACAAACTACAAGACATCCCATATAATATTTTTAATCTTCCCAACATTGTAGAACTCAGTGTTGGACACAACAAATTGAAGCAAGCATTCTATATTCCAAGAAATTTGGAACACCTATACCTACAAAATAATGAAATAGAAAGTATGTAGACTTTTATTGTGTTTTGAAGAGAGTACAAGATTAATTTTTAATTTATTTCTTTCAGAGATGAATCTTACAGTGATGTGTCCTTCTATTGACCCACTACATTACCACCATTTAACATACATTCGTGTGGACCAAAATAAACTAAAAGAACCAATAAGCTCATACATCTTCTTCTGCTTCCCTCATATACACACTATTTATTATGGTGAACAACGAAGCACTAATGGTCAAACAATACAACTAAAGACACAAGTTTTCAGGAGATTTCCAGATGATGATGATGAAAGTGAAGATCACGATGATCCTGACAATGCTCATGAGAGCCCAGAACAAGAAGGAGCAGAAGGGCACTTTGACCTTCATTATTATGAAAATCAAGAATAGCAAGAAACTATATAGGTATACACTTACGACTTCACAAAACCTATACTTAATATAGTAAATCTAAGTAAACATGTATTACTCAAAGTAATATATTTAGAATTATGTATTAGTATAAGATCAGAATTGAATTTAAGTTGTTGGTGACATCTGCATCATTTCATAGGATTAGAACTTACTCAAAATAATGTAAATCTTTAAAAATATAAATTAGAATGACAAGTGGGAATCATAAATTAAACGTTAATGGTTTCTTATGCTCTTTTTAAATATAGAAATATCATGTTAAAGAAAGTGAGTGTATCATTTCTATTAACAGTAATTTTTCTAAAAATGAGGAAGGAAGTAGCATTAGCAGTAAAGACCCACAGGCCATGACCTTTTTGATCACTCTGAGGACAATATTTAAATGACAGGAAGGTATATTAATGTAACAAGCATTCATTTAAGGAATAGACCATTTTCTCTGACCTCTTCTTCAGGAAAGCTTTCACACTGGTATTTGTGATCTCACCATTATGACATCCATCCCCCTAGCTCACCACATAGCACATAGAATGATATTTTTGATTTGTAAGAGGCCATCCAGGTACTAAGGACCCAAGGCATACAGATTCACAAAATTAACTAATCTTTTTGCCTCAGAATACCAAAACAACAAAATTATAAAGCTGTATTTGGACAACTAAAAAACACCAAACTATCTCATTGCAATTTGTATTTTAGCAGATTTCAGCAACTATCCTAAACAATGTTATTGTGTTCCATTTTAACTGGGATAAATGTTTTTGTAAAAATACAACCATAGAAAGGCCTCTTTGTTACAAAATGATTTGCAAAGAAATAACTGCTTTGTTTGCAAGATTAAATTAGTGTTGGCAAAATAAAGTTCTAAAGATAATACTAAACACTTTATGCTTATCAGCCAATATCTACATAAGCTAAAATTGAATACAGTTCCTTTATAATTTGAATGACAGGTTTTAACATCTTCTTTAAAACCTTAAAAATCACTTTTTCGTTAATGTATTATTTTTAAGTATTGTAAGTGTGCCTTACAATGATGATTATCTAACTGCTGTGATGAACTCTCTTGATATACCATGCTAATGTTTCATAGAATTTCTCAGATAAGGGACAAATACCAATCTAGGGCTGCCTATACAAATGATAACAATTCTGACAATATGCAACAGACAGACAAGTCAAACTATACTTCAGAAATAGTTTTCAAGCTTGCAAGTCTTTTTTTCTGGAAATACCAGTTTAAAGTGAAGTCTTTAATGCTCTTTACATCTTTGAGGAATTATTAGCATTATCAGAACCAGAACGCCCACCTGTTCCCAGGGACAACCTCAAGAATCCAGGATGAATATGAAGAAAACTCCATTCATTCGTCTAATCAACATTCATCAAGTCCTTTCTTATATAGGGCTTGGCAATAAGGGATCAATAAACAAAGTACAATGTGCAACTATGATGCCACAATATGGGCAAAGCACATTTTCAACAGAGGTTAAAAAAAAAATCTTAAGGCCCACCTCCCTTTTCTTGCAATTTTTAAATACAGGATATAAATTCAAACATTAAGAGTTAATACGTGGAAAATACTATAGGTGTTTTAGAAAACAAAGATAAGACAATTCCTAACCTAGAGCAATTTAAAATTTATGAGCCATTAGGGAAATGCAAATAAATGAGATATTACTATGTGCTCACTAGGATAGCTGAAATCAAAAGGCAGACAAATAACAAGTGTTGGCAAGATGTGGAAAAATTGGAGCCTTCATACACCTTTGGAAGGAGTGTAAATACTGCAGCTGCTTAGAAAAGCAGTATGGAAGTTCCTTAAAAAGTTAGTTACATATAGTCGGGCGCATTAGCTCACACCTGTAATCCCAGCACTTTGGAAGGCCGAGTTAGGTGGATCACCTGGGGTCGGGAGTTTGAGACCAGCCTGACCAACATGGAGAAACCCCATCTCTACTAAAAATACAAAATAATTAGCCAGGCATGGTGGCACATGCCTGTAATCCCGGCTACTTGCGAGGCTGAGGCAGGAGAATTGCCTAAACCCAAGAGGCAGAAGTTGCGGTGAGCCAAGACCATGCCATTGCACTCCAGCCTGGGCAACAAGAGCAAAAGTCCATATCAAAAAAAAAAAAAAAAAAAAAAAAAAGCTTAGTTACATATAACCCAGCGATTCCATTCCTAACTATATACCCAATAGAACTGAACACACATGTTCACACCAAAATTTGCATATAAATGTCCACAGCAGCATTATCCACAAGGTAGAAATCACCCACATGTCCATCAATGGATAAACAAAATGTGGTATATCCATTTCATGGAATATTATTCAGCCATATCCAAAGGTAGAAACCACGCAAATGTCCATCAATGGATACACAAAATGTGATATATCCATACAGTGGAATATTATTCAGCAATAAAAAGTAACGAAGCACTGACATATGCTACAACATGGATAACCTTGAAAACATTATGCTCAGTGAAAGAAGTCAGTCGTAAAAAGACACAAATTGTATGATTCCATCTTTATGAAATGTCCAGAACTGGGAAATCTATGGAGACAAAGACTATTGGTTGCCTAGAGCTGGGGATCATGGGAATGGGGAAAGTGAGAAGTAACTGCTAATGGGTATATGGTTTCTTTTTTGGAGTAATGAAAATGTTCCAAAATTGACTGTGGTGATGGTTGTACAAATGCAAAAACACTAAGTACTATTAAATTGTATACTTTAGGCTGGGTGCAGTGGCTCATATCTGTAATCCTAGTGCTC